GGTCTCCAATTCCTGACCTCAGGTGATCCACCCGCCTCGGCCTCCTAAAGTGCTGGGATTACAGGCGTCATCTGATTTTCATAATAACACATTACTATCCTCATTTTACAGTTGTGGAAACTGAGGCACCTGCCAAAGACATGTAGTGAGTTTGGGTTTGATTGGACCAAGGCAGCCCTTGTTCCTGAGGCGGGGAGAATGGAGGGAGGCGTGGAGAGGGGAGGTGGGGGCAGGGAGTACACGTCCCCTGGGTTTTCTGGTGGCACTGCAGTGACATCTTTCATTATTCATGAACAGGAAGGCGTGCTCACTTTGCCTTGGCTATAGCATCGTAATCCCTATTTGCTGGGCAGGGCAGTCTTGGGTGTTTCTTCGCCTTATGCATAATTCATAAATTGGGTGGAACCTTTCTTGACCTCTCTGAGTTTCCAGGTTGAGCTACTGCAGCAGCATAATTCATTATTCAGGACCTGGGAGAGTGTGTTTTCCCTGCAGCAGCCCCATTTCCCTGCTTACAGTGTATTAGATGCAGCAATAGGCGGGCGTGCCCCTTTTATTCCAACCCACTGGGCCTCATGCATTATTCATGAGTAAGTTGTGGCCTGGGTCTCCTTGGCTTCCGGGCCCCTGCAAGATCATCATTATTCATGAATGGGGGTGTGTGGCTTCCATGTTTTAACATCTGCTTTCTGGTTGCTGGTTGTTAGTCTACCAACCACTCAACTTCATGCATAACTTATAATCAGGAAGCATGGCCTTAACGGTTTTTCTTCGCTTCCTTGACAGCCTGGCTGCAACAATTCATTCATTAGTCGCATTCCATGAGGCGTGGCCTCTGTTTTACCTGTTTTCGTTGTTACTGCCACAATGTCCACCAGGTGGTGCTGTTCCACTTCTAACCGAATGAATCGCAACCGAGTAGGGAACTTTATGCATGATTCATAAGTAGGCGCGGCCCGCTTGCATCCGGGTTTCTGGGGGTGGGGCCCAAGGTTTTGTTCCGGCCCCAGGCTCAGCGTCCGCCATCTTGTGTCGGCGGCTCGGCTGTAAGGAGGTGGCAGGGACAACCACAACCACAACGGCCGGGGGAGGAGAAGGCGGCAGCGGCGATTCTAGGCGGCCCAGGCGGCGGGGAGGAGGAGAAGGAGGAGGGTGGCGGCCGGGCTTGGCTTCGGCTCCTTGAGGAGTTGGCGGCGGCGCGACCCGGGGAACCGGCATTGGTAAAAAAACGTCCTTTCACTGCGCCTCGCCCTGGGCAGGGGTTTCGGGGAGGCACTGGAGGGCCCTGAGCCACGCTGCTGTCGGGGCGGGCCGCGGTGACTCGGGAGCCAGGAATCAGCGGAGTAGGGAGGGGGAGCGGATCCTGGGGCGGGGCCGACTTTCCCCGGCCAGGACCACTCCGGCTCCCTCTGGTTGCAAAATCTGACCTTGGAGTCGGACCCCCAGGATGTGCTTTTAGAGACTCACGCCCAACATCTCTAGTCTGGGACCTGACTCCGTCCCGAACCTTGTATCTCAGATCAGAACTCTTCCCCAGTCTCCAATAGAGATTTACGTGGATCAGCATTGCTGATCAGAGCTCCTCACCATTGAATGCCGTTAAAGACCTGCCCCAGAATCTCCTTTGAGACACTTCCTAGCTTCTCAGTATTTGTCCTCAAGGCTTCCAGGACGGGCTAGATCTCGAAGGGGTCCATAGGCCCTTTATCTCTGTAAGAGAGTCCTCTTTAGCATTTTCCTTCAGACCCCCATCCCACACACATGCTAGCCGCGCTCAGAGCTTCCAGGGGTACTAGACCCTGTGAAAGGCCATTTGGGCCTGGCCTTTGTGTCGGGGGCCCCTCTTCGCCACACGTCAGGTCTCCTAACCCCACCCTGGCCCTAGCATCTTCCATCAGAGACTCTGCCCAGTATTTCTACTCAGAGACCCCTCTTACCATCTGCCTTGAGAGACTCTTCAATTCCTAGACTCTGTCCTTTGACACTTTCTCTACTTTTATGGAATTTCTCGCTTTTTATACTTCCAGTATTCAGAGACTACTGAGAGGCCTCAGCATCTTCCCCATCAGGCACCTTGAACCCCCAGAGCCTTCCAGTGCACCAGATACCAGGGAGGAACTGTTTGGATACATAATCCTCCATCAAAGAGCCCCTGCGAGCATCTGCTCTTGCAGATCCCGTTGGCTTCTAGCCCCTTCCATCAGAGACTCGCCTCCCCAACCCCACCCTAGACCCAGCCTCTGCCTTCAAAAACCAACCTGGGTTCTAGCTGCTTTTTTCACAGATCCCTTATCCTCACATCAGGCCTCAGAATCTGCCCTCAGATCGTTTCAAGGTCCCTAACGTCTGCAGTCAGGGGTTTTCAGCTTCTGCTTTCAGCCTCCTTGGACCCCAGGATCATTGTCAGATGTCCCTTCCCCCCACAGGCCTTCTTGTTTTCTTTTTCTTTTTCTTTTTTCCGAGACAGAATTGTTTCACTATGTCGTCCAGGCTGGAGTGCAGTGGCGCCATCTCAGCTCACTGCAACCTCCACCTCCTGGGTTCAAGCGATTCTCCTGCCTCAGCCTCCCGAGTAGCTGGGATTACAGGCATGCACCACCACGCCTGGCTAATTTTTTGTATTTTTAGTAGAGATGGGGTTTCACCATATTGCCCAGGCTGGTCTCGAACTCCTGACCTCAGGTGATCCACCTGCCTCGGCCTCCCAAAGTGCTGGGATTGCAGGCGTGAGCCACCGCGCCTGGCCATGGCCCTCTTGTTTTCTACTGCAGTAGAAAACCCTCTTCTCAGCATCTACCTTCAGCGCCTCCATGGGGTCCTACATAATTGGTCAGAGAAACCCAACCCCATTTGGGGACCTAGCCAGTGTTTGCTTATTAACCTTTTTAAGGCCTGCACTATCTGGGCCCAGCTTCCCGTTTCCACACCCTCAGAGCAGCTGTGATACCTAGCATGTCCTGTCAGAGATTGACACAGGGCCTTTGTGTTCCATTAGAAACCTCTCCCAGCCCCTCACCATCCACCCTCACAGCCTCCTGGGACTCTGTAGTAGGAATGTCAGATACACCTCTCCTCTTGCATGTCCCTATCTATTATTTTTGGTTAAAGATTTCTCTCTGCTACCAGCATCTGTCTCCAGAGTCCTCCAGAGCCTCAACATCCTCCTGATGGAGGCTGCCTCTCCCCCCAGACCCCAACATCTTCCTGCTGCCTCCTCAGACTCTAGAATCCCCCACCCATTCCCTTTGCAGCTTCCATGGGGCCCAGCAACTGTCCTCCTACCTCCTTGCAGCCTTGGGGGCCTCCACTGCAATTTTTCAGCCTTTCTCCAAAAGATCCTTTTCCAGAGATCCGAATTTGAGTCTTTTCCTAATACCCTAGCCTAGTCCTTTCCCTCCCAGGACTTCTAACATCTCCTTTCCCATTTGTCTCAGAGCCTCCTTGCTCTTAGACACCCACTTCCTGATTCTCCTCTCACGTTCCCATGGACTTCTCAGTTAACCCCTCCCAGAAAGCTTGACATGCTCCAGCCCCCCTTCTCTATGCCCTAGCTTCTCCATCCTGCTAACCTGCCTCCTCTCACACCTCCAAGACTCCTCCCTCAAACCCTCTGGTTTGGGAATAGAGAATGCTTACGCTTGAAAATCTTCAGTTTGGAGACTCAGGTATGTTTAGAAACTAAGCCACAGCTCAGCTTTGCCAAACAGTTCACAGTGTGTATGTTATGGTGGGGGCCTGAGCAAATGTTGAGGTAGGAAGGGTGTAGATTGTTTTTCTGCTGGGGGTGGGGGATCTTTAGCTCCTCTGCAGAGTTTCTGTCCCAGACTCCTGCTTGCCTTGAGACAGGGCTGTTCCAAACCTTTGCAGTCAAAATCCACTTGAACAATCATCTGAAACTTCTTAGACTCTTGCTGCCTGCACTGGGGATCCAGAGGTGAAATGTCCAGATATTAAAGTGCTCTCTGGCCCTGGATCATCTCTAATTTATGGAGTGAGGAAATGGCATGTCCCAAACAAACTGACCAATGACAAGGCAAGGAGATAACTAAGTAATAGAGGCCACTACACGTGCCCAGGGAGGAACTCACATCCTCAGGTCAGTGAGTTCTGACCACAGACCTTGGCTTCTTTAACCCTGCCAGCAGCCCCTTGAAGACAGTTTCATTTGTCCCAGCTTTTGGAGAAAATGAGGCTCAGAGGAAATGAGATCTCTACCCCAGGTCAGTCAGAGAGTCAGTAAATGGAAAATATGGTTCACCTTTGTCTCTACTAACTCACCAAGCCTCTTGCTACCCAGGTTGGCTCTTAGCATTCTAAGCAATTCACCTGGCTATCTCAGGGGCTCCAGCCAGCCTGCTGCCTCCCCTCATCTCCCATTCCTTAGCCCTGTGGACTGGGCCCTGAGCCCAGGGGCATTTGGCAAACAGTCCCCCACCAGCTGCATGCCTCTGGGCGAGTGAATGGGGTTCTCTAAGCCTTTCTTTTCCCATTTGTGATTTGGGCATAGGGTTATCTGGGTCATGGGGATTGTTAAGATTAGACAAAGCCCTTTCCTCTTTGATTGACACACAGTATGCTCTTGGTAGATAGTAGGGAGCTCTTGTCATTGTGGTTGGTGCTAGTGACAAGTGCCAAGATGGAATCTTAGGTACATTGGGATACTTAGTGTCATAAAAGTCTCAGTGTGGGAGGACTTGTGTGAACAGAAGACTCAGTGCCTAGAGGAGCACTTGGGGTGAGGGGAAGTGACGCTGGGTCCTCCCATCTCCAGCATGTGGACCCAGTCACCCCCACCACCAGATTTCACTTCCACAGCAGGCTTTATTGTTCTGTCTCTGGGACCTAGCAGGTGACCCTGGGCAAGTTACTTCTCATTTGTCCGGCAAGGACACTAAACTCTGCCTTGCTGGGTCAGGGTCATGGAGGGGATGAAACGTGATAACACGAGGAAGCAGCCTGGGCTTCAGAGTCAGCAGATCCTGGTCTGGTCCCAGCTCAGTGTGTGGGAACCTTGGTCACCGAACGTCCCTGAGTGAATTTTTTTCCATCACTTTAAAGTTGGGGGTATTATTGATAGCAGTCCAAACCCCACAGGAGTACCCTGAGGACAGAGTGAGACGAGGTTTAGAGAAGTGCTTACTATGGCATCTGGCACAAGGAGGACTCCTGATCAATCTAATACTCATTTATCATTGTGGTTAACCTGTTTAAGGGACTCCGCATGCAGATGAGGCTTGGGATGTGTTTGTTTTCTATCTTTTTGCAACCTCTTTTATTGGTCTGTGTCGGTTTTCCCCTCCCAAAGCTGGGGGCAGGGTTGGGCTTTATAAAACTTGAGCCCCTCTGGGGACTGGGTTCTCAGCAAGTTACCGCTCCTGCCATCATGCCACCCTGATGGATGTCCAAGCCTCACTTCCCTCCTGCACTCCCCGCTCCCGCCGCCATCCCTGGGATTAAGGGAGAGGAGAATGGCTGCTTGTTACTGCCTACCTACTCTGTGCCAGGTTCTATGCTCTGTGTTATTTATCATCTCGATAACCCCGTGGGGAAGGTAAGTGGTATTATCACCCCTGTTTCACAGGTCCAGGGTCACCTCTGACCTTTTTTTCCTCCAGATGTCCAGCTCGCCGCTGTCCAAGAAACGTCGCGTGTCCGGGCCTGATCCAAAGCCGGGTTCTAACTGCTCCCCTGCCCAGTCCGTGTTGTCCGAAGTGCCCTCGGTGCCAACCAACGTGAGTGTCCTCTCCGTGGAGACTGGCAGACGTCCCTAAACTTGTTCTTTTCCTCTATTCCTAGGGAATGGCCAAGAACGGCAGTGAAGCAGACATAGACGAGGGCCTTTACTCCCGGCAGCTGTAAGTGGGGCCAAGGCCGGGCTGAGGGGTGTGCCCTGACCTAGAGTACCCCCTAACCTGGCAGGTATGTGTTGGGCCATGAGGCAATGAAGCGGCTCCAGACATCCAGTGTCCTGGTATCAGGCCTGCGGGGCCTGGGCGTGGAGATCGCTAAGAACATCATCCTTGGTGGGGTCAAGGCTGTTACCCTACATGACCAGGGCACTGCCCAGTGGGCTGATCTTTCCTCCCAGGTACCTCTTCCTAGCACCCTTCCCCCTTTCCCTTCATCTTTTTCCCTACTGCACACCCTTACAGTTCTACCTGCGGGAGGAGGACATCGGTAAAAACCGGGCCGAGGTATCACAGCCCCGCCTCGCTGAGCTCAACAGCTATGTGCCTGTCACTGCCTACACTGGACCCCTCGTTGAGGACTTCCTTAGTGGTTTCCAGGTATCTTGGGGGTACTACCCAGCCTTCTGCCCAATGCTGGGCCTGAGCCTCCATCTCTCCACAGGTGGTGGTGCTCACCAACACCCCCCTGGAGGACCAGCTGCGAGTGGGTGAGTTCTGTCACAACCGTGGCATCAAGCTGGTGGTGGCAGACACGCGGGGCCTGTTTGGGTGAGTGGCAGCCCACCTCCCTCCCTGTCCCCACAGGCACCAGCCCTATTGCTTCCCTCTACAGGCAGCTCTTCTGTGACTTTGGAGAGGAAATGATCCTCACAGATTCCAATGGGGAGCAGCCACTCAGTGCTATGGTTTCTATGGTTACCAAGGTAAGGAGACCAGCCCTAGGGTTCCTGGCAGGCTGTTTCTGAGACTCACTCTTCCTTTAACCAGGACAACCCCGGTGTGGTTACCTGCCTGGATGAGGCCCGACACGGGTTTGAGAGCGGGGACTTTGTCTCCTTTTCAGAAGTACAGGGCATGGTTGAACTCAACGGAAATCAGCCCATGGAGATCAAAGTCCTGGGTGAGCTGCGACCATGGGGGAAGCAGAGGGGATAGACTGACAGCTCTCTTCCTGCCCTCTGTAGGTCCTTATACCTTTAGCATCTGTGACACCTCCAACTTCTCCGACTACATCCGTGGAGGCATCGTCAGTCAGGTCAAAGTACCTAAGAAGATTAGCTTTGTGAGTGTGTCGATGGGATCAGTGGGCTGTGGTCTGGTTCTGATGACCTCTCCCCCCGCCACAGAAATCCTTGGTGGCCTCACTGGCAGAACCTGACTTTGTGGTGACGGACTTCGCCAAGTTTTCTCGCCCTGCCCAGCTGCACATTGGCTTCCAGGCCCTGCACCAGTTCTGTGCTCAGCATGGCCGGCCACCTCGGCCCCGCAATGAGGTGGGTGAGTGGGCGAGCCAGCCAGCGCAGACATATCCTCTCTTGGTTCTTTCTGGCCCACCAGGAGGATGCAGCAGAACTGGTAGCCTTAGCACAGGCTGTGAATGCTCGAGCCCTGCCAGCAGTGCAGCAAAATAACCTGGACGAGGACCTCATCCGGAAGCTGGCATATGTGGCTGCTGGGGATCTGGCACCCATAAACGCCTTCATTGGGGGCCTGGCTGCCCAGGAAGTCATGAAGGTCAGCACGGGTGGGGAGAGGCAGGATTGGGGTGACCACCCCCTCTCTCCCTTCCCCTCTCCAGGCCTGCTCCGGGAAGTTCATGCCCATCATGCAGTGGCTATACTTTGATGCCCTTGAGTGTCTCCCTGAGGACAAAGAGGTCCTCACAGAGGACAAGTGCCTCCAGGTATGTGGGTGGGACCTGTGGGGAGGGCATCACTCTCTAACCCTCCTCCCTTTGCATTCCTTAGCGCCAGAACCGTTATGACGGGCAAGTGGCTGTGTTTGGCTCAGACCTGCAAGAGAAGCTGGGCAAGCAGAAGTATTTCCTGGTAAGTGGTCCCCTTGGATGTCTGCTCCCCTCAGCCTCTGCCTGTCTTCTTGGTTGCTTCTTAGGTGGGTGCGGGGGCCATTGGCTGTGAGCTGCTCAAGAACTTTGCCATGATTGGGCTGGGCTGCGGGGAGGGTGGAGAAATCATCGTTACAGACATGGACACCATTGAGAAGTCAAATCTGAATCGACAGTTTCTTTTCCGGCCCTGGGATGTCACGGTGAGTAGGGTAGGAGGTTGGGGCTTTGTCGTCACCCTGGAACTGCACTTTCTTAACCCTTTAGAAGTTAAAGTCTGACACGGCTGCTGCAGCTGTGCGCCAAATGAATCCACATATCCGGGTGACAAGCCACCAGAACCGTGTGGGTCCTGACACGGAGCGCATCTATGATGACGATTTTTTCCAAAACCTAGATGGCGTGGCCAATGCCCTGGACAACGTGGATGCCCGTGAGTTTGGAGGCGGGTGAGGTGGTCACGGGCTTTCCTAGCTCTCGCTTTGTGCTCCCCACAGGCATGTACATGGACCGCCGCTGTGTCTACTACCGGAAGCCACTGCTGGAGTCAGGCACACTGGGCACCAAAGGCAATGTGCAGGTGGTGATCCCCTTCCTGACAGAGTCGTACAGTTCCAGCCAGGACCCACCTGAGAAGTCCATCCCCATCTGTACCCTGAAGAACTTCCCTAATGCCATCGAGCACACCCTGCAGGTGATAAGCTGTGGGAGAAGGGAAAGAGGCCAGGCCACATGTAATCTGTTTGCTCTGTCTGCAGTGGGCTCGGGATGAGTTTGAAGGCCTCTTCAAGCAGCCAGCAGAAAATGTCAACCAGTACCTCACGTGAGTAACTCGAGTGCCCTCTCGCCCTGTCCTCCTATCCTCTGTCCTCTTCGATTCCTGATAGAGACCCCAAGTTTGTGGAGCGAACACTGCGGCTGGCAGGCACTCAGCCCTTGGAGGTGCTGGAGGCTGTGCAGCGCAGCCTGGTGCTGCAGCGACCACAGACCTGGGCTGACTGCGTGACCTGGGCCTGCCACCACTGGCACACCCAGTACTCGAACAACATCCGGCAGCTGCTGCACAACTTCCCTCCTGACCAGGTAATGCCCAGTTGTTGGGTCCATTTGGCAGAGTCCTGTTCTCAAAAATCTCTCCATCCCTTAGCTCACAAGCTCAGGAGCGCCGTTCTGGTCTGGGCCCAAACGCTGTCCACACCCGCTCACCTTTGATGTCAACAATGTAAGTCTCCTTTCTAGGGTCTTCTGGGGTCATGCTCACCCTTCCCTGCCCTGCCTTCTCCTAGCCCCTGCATCTGGACTATGTGATGGCTGCTGCCAACCTGTTTGCCCAGACCTACGGGCTGACAGGCTCTCAGGACCGAGCTGCTGTGGCCACATTCCTGCAGTCTGTGCAGGTCCCCGAATTCACCCCCAAGTCTGGCGTCAAGATCCATGTTTCTGACCAGGAGCTGCAGAGCGCCAATGCCTCTGTTGGTGAGGGTGTTTGGCCAGTTGGCCAGGAGTCAAAAGGGCTGACAGTGTCCCTTTCTTCATGCAGATGACAGTCGTCTAGAGGAGCTCAAAGCCACTCTGCCCAGCCCAGACAAGCTCCCTGGATTCAAGATGTACCCCATTGACTTTGAGAAGGTATGGGGTGGGGCTCAGGACAGGGAAGGAGGCACTGCCTTCACACCCTCCCCACTCATAACAGGATGATGACAGCAACTTTCATATGGATTTCATCGTGGCTGCATCCAACCTCCGGGCAGAAAACTATGACATTCCTTCTGCAGACCGGCACAAGGTGAGGGGAATCTAAATCTGATGTTCCACCCTTACCACCTTCTTTTGTCCCTTCTGTCTCTCAGAGCAAGCTGATTGCAGGGAAGATCATCCCAGCCATTGCCACGACCACAGCAGCCGTGGTTGGCCTTGTGTGTCTGGAGCTGTACAAGGTTGTGCAGGGGCACCGACAGCTTGACTCCTACAAGAATGGTTTCCTCAACTTGGCCCTGCCTTTCTTTGGTTTCTCTGAACCCCTTGCCGCACCACGTCACCAGGTGGGGGCCTGCATCCGAAGCAGGGTTTGGGTCTCCATCTTACACTCCCCTCTTTGTCTTGCAGTACTATAACCAAGAGTGGACATTGTGGGATCGCTTTGAGGTACAAGGGCTGCAGCCTAATGGTGAGGAGATGACCCTCAAACAGTTCCTCGACTATTTTAAGGTAAGGCCCCTCCCTTACTCTGTCACCCCACCCCATGACCCTGCTGTTCCCCCTCCCTCTCCAGACAGAGCACAAATTAGAGATCACCATGCTGTCCCAGGGCGTGTCCATGCTCTATTCCTTCTTCATGCCAGCTGCCAAGCTCAAGGAACGGTTGGATCAGCCGTGAGTTGGACACTGGCCAGGCTAGGGGAGGCCTGACCCTATACTCCCATCCCCCTATCCCCAGGATGACAGAGATTGTGAGCCGTGTGTCGAAGCGAAAGCTGGGCCGCCACGTGCGGGCGCTGGTGCTTGAGCTGTGCTGTAACGACGAGAGCGGCGAGGATGTCGAGGTTCCCTATGTCCGATACACCATCCGCTGACCCCGTCTGCTCCTCTAGGCTGGCCCCTTGTCCACCCCTCTCCACACCCCTTCCAGCCCAGGGTTCCCATTTGGCTTCTGGCAGTGGCCCAACTAGCCAAGTCTGGTGTTCCCTCATCATCCCCCTACCTGAACCCCTCTTGCCACTGCCTTCTACCTTGTTTGAAACCTGAATCCTAATAAAGAATTAATAACTCCCACATCGCCTGCCCTGCTGGTTCCAGGGAAGGAA